GTATAATGATCCTCAGCCTCATAGGGTTATTGGAAAGACTAAATGAACCCATACACCCATAAAGAACCGACCTGGCACATACTAGCATTTGATTGATTTTTTTTTTCTTATTTAAAATTTCACTTCTAAAACCCCAATAGCATTTATTAGGCAATAATCAATCACTGTACTGGAGGAGGTATGCCTGGTCCATTATATTTCCAAGCATAATTAATTGTCGTATCTGTGTTACCTCAGTACTTTGCACACAATTCTGGTATTTCACTTACCATACTAGATACTAATTATTTGTTACTAGATACTAATTATTTTTTGCTATTATTTTGATTGAGTTCCTCAAGGACTGAGATCCTGACTAATTTATTCCAGCATCTAGCACAGGACGTGGAAATCTGACTTCTAAACTCAATTTAAGAGATGATTGGCTGGGCCTGGTGGCTCACGCTTGTAATCCCAGCACTTTAGGAGGCCGAGGCGGGCGGATCACCTGAGGTCGGGAGTTCAAGACCAGCCTGACAAACATGGAGAAACCTCATCTCTAGTAAAAATATAAAAATTAGGCGGGCGTGGTGGCGGGCACCTGTAATCCCAGCTACTTGGAGACAGAATTGCTTGAACCCGAGAGGCGGAGGTGGCAGTGAGCTGAGATCGTGCCACTACACTCCAGCCTGCGCAACAGAGCGAGACTCCGTCTCAAACAAACAAAAAAGTCAGATCTGTGCTAGACGCTGAAAGGAATTAATCAGACAGGATCTCAGTCTTTTAAGAACTTTCAAATACAGAGAAGAGGTGGTAACAAATCATTAGTGTATAATATTGTAAGCGAAAAATTAGAATTGTGTGCTAAGTACTGGGGTAACACAGAGATGGTAATTAATTCTTTCTGGAGAAACAGCAGTGAATGTGACAACCTGAGTGAGGGTGGAAAGCAGGAGAATTTCTAGACTCTGAATTTCAGAAGCTTCCGGAACTAAAATGATGTGGAAGTTGAGTGAGTCTCGGTGGGATATTGCTGCTGCACCTGGTCAAGGCCGTTCCTTCAGTGTTTTCAGACGCCCTGGGAACGCGGCTGCAGGGTCCGGTCTTCGGTTTGCACAGCTAGAGGCCGCGCAGCAGCAAAGGATGAGCGGAACCTTGGAAAAGGTAACGTAGATTCCACGCACGCGGGGCGCGGGTTCGGTTCTCCATGTTTCACCATATTGCTCAGGCTGGTCTGGAACTCCTGGAAAAGAGCCCATGGAAATCTGTCATTAAGGCCAGCATCTGACATGGGTATATAAGGCCTCTCGACGTCTGATGCCACTGTTCTCTTCCCGACTCCTTAGTTGCTTTAGTCAGCTAACCTCGTCATTATTTGCCAAATGTAAGTCTGTCTCAAAGTGTTAGTTAATACTTAAGATTGTCCTAACATGGCTGTTTTGCTGTAGGTGCTGTGCCTGAGGAACAATACCATTTTTAAGCAAGCCTTTTCTCTCTTAAGGTAAGAATATTAAAAACAATAATTAAATATAGTTGTATTGAACATACTTTCTCCCTCCTTTTAGGTTTAGAACTTCAGGAGAGAAGCCCATCTATTCTGTAGGTAAGCAGTTTTTACCTGATGTAGTTGGCCTGTTTTTGTTGTTGTTGTTGTTTTTGTTTTTGAGAGAGAGACGGTCTTGCTTGTGGCCCAGGCTTGAGTACAGTGGCATGATCATAGCTCCCTGCAGCCTCGAACTCCTGGGTTCAAGCAATCCTCCTGCCTCAGCCTCTGGAGTAGCTGGGATTACAGGTATGCGCTACCATGCCCAGCTAATTTTTTATAAAACAGGTTTGTCTTATTTTCTCTCTTTTAGGTGGAATTCTACTAAGTATCAGTCGGCCCTACAAGACAAAGCCCACCCACGGCATTGGAAAGTACAAGCACTTAATTAAAGCAGAAGAGGTAACGGGCAGGGGGAGTCTTTTGGAAAAGGATTATTTTCTTTCTCTCTTTGTTTTCTCTTCAGCCCAAGAAGAAGAAGGGAAAAGTGGAAGTGAGAGCCATTAATTTGGGGACAGATTATGAATATGGGGTTTTAAATATTCATCTGACTGCATATGATATGACCCTGGCAGAGAGTTATGCCCAGTATGTTCACAACCTCTGCAACTCTCTCTCCATTAAAGTCGAGGAAAGGTATGAAGGATGCTTTTGTATGGGATGTTCTTCACTCACTATAGCTGACTCTTCCTTCCCACAGTTATGCAATGCCAACCAAAACCATAGAAGTGTTGCAGTTGCAGGACCAAGGCAGCAAAATGCTCCTGGACTCAGTGCTTACCACCCATGAGCGAGTGGTTCAGGTAGGCACTCCAGGAGAATAAAAAATGTATTTCACCTCTTAGAGCACCTTCTTTCATTTTGCAGATCAGCGGTTTGAGTGCTACGTTTGCAGAAATTTTCTTGGAAATAATCCAAAGCAGTCTTCCTGAAGGAGTCAGACTGTCAGTGAAGGAGGTAGGTGCTGGTTTGAGAAGAGGCCCCTGCTGATTACCGCTTATTTTCTTTTTCTTCTCCTTAGCACACTGAAGAAGACTTCAAGGGACGATTCAAAGCTCGACCAGAACTGGAAGAACTGTTGGCCAAGTTGAAGTAGCTACTGTAGACCCTTTCATGCCAGCAGTGGTCATATTGAGTGCCAAAGAGAAGAGCTTACTGGGTAGTTAGAGTTCATCAGGAGACCCAACCCTTAGATTTCATAAGTACCCATTCCCATAGCCAGTAATGTCCTCACTCCTCTGTGGCTTGGCTGTACTTGCCATTTCTTACCACTTACCTATGAGGTAATGCTTGTTATCTTCCATCTAATAAAAATCTGCTGCAGATGTGTATATGTATGTGTGTGTGAGAGAGAGAAATTGGCCCATCCTGTGGAGTATCTTTAAGAGATTCTATATTCTGGCCAGGCACCGTGGTGCATCCCTGTAATCCCAGCACTTTGCGAGGCCGAGGCAGGAGGACTGCTCGAGGCCAGGAGCTTGAGACCAGCCTGGCAACATTCTGTCTTTACCAAAAACATTCTTTTTTTTTTTTCCGAAACGGAGTCTCGCTCTGTTGCCCAGGCTGGAGTGCAGTGGCACGATCTAGACTCACTGCAAGCTCTGCCTCCCGGGTTCACACCATTCTCCTGCCTCAGCCTCCCAAGTAGCTGGGACTGCAGGCGCCCGCCACCACACCTGGCTAATTTTTTGTATTTTTAGTAGAGACGGGGTTTTACCATGTTAGCCAAGATGGTCTCGATCTCCTGACCTCGTGATCCGCCAGCCTTGGCCTCCCAAAGTGCTGGGATTACAGGTGTGAGCCACTGCACCCAGCCAAACTTTTTATTTTAATTAGCTGGACGTGGTGGTATGCACTTGTAGTCCCACTACTCAGGAGGCTGAGGCAGGAG